TTCAGGGGATCACTCTTTCCTACTTGTTCCTCTCACCTCAAACTCACCTTCTACTGCACAGCAACACTGAGGATCGCCAACCAACCCTGACCATAACCTTGATCTTGCCATGTTCTGTTAGTGGAATGCAACCCAAAATCAATGGTGTTAGGTCATCTCAACAAAATATATATCAAACCATATTCCATAAGAACTGCTCGTGGCCCTGTTCTTTTCAGTATATGGGAAAACAAAATGGAAACAACAAAATAGCATCAGGTTTACAAAACTTCCCAAGATAGATGGTCACACATGTTTTCAGGAGACCTCTATATAAATGACTTTGATCACTTGATACCTTGAAAAGAGGTCTTGGGGCACTAGAATGACATCTATAAGTGACAAGTATAAAATGTAGTGCTCAGTGACATTAAAAAACAAATCAACCCACATAGAGGAAGAGCTTTGGACGTAGGGATGTCAAACTGGTCTAGAATGTAATGAAAACCCAAGAAGGTGCCCCAGTAAGAAAGAAGAAATCAATCTAACAATGGGATGCAGCAGCAAGAATACTGAGACAGGAAAGAAAATATTTTAAAAAAATGAATTATTCATTCACTTTCTAGTGGATACAGAAAAAACTGCAGAAGACCCGGAGGATATCAGGGCAGGCTAAAAGTTTGATATCTTACACCTGTGGAAAAGCCTTAAGCTCTGTTTTAACTGAGAGCAGGTGGGGTGACTTCATGACTACCATTAAGAAAATATAACCTGTTGGGAAACTGTTTCTGCCTTGATGATGTTGTACAGACAAGAGATAAACAGTGAGGAATATGCTTAGATGTATTGGGAAAGACACGGGTCTGTGGCATTGTCACAAGGGTACACGAATACTGAGAGTGAATGCTGAAGGAATGATCCCCATTGGTGGTGACCCTCAGGTGAGAGTAGGGTGCCTGTGTTTCAGCAAAGCCTGGGCAATTGGAATGCAGAGCTCCTAAGATTCCATGACACCCCCACCTTCTAATTCTGTTATTGCAACTGCAGACGGTTACCTGGCACGCTGGCCACATTCTGCCTCACTCTTATCAGAGTCTGAGCTACTGGCAGTGCTTTCAGCTCTGAGTTGAGGCACCTCGAACCTTGTTTTTGTGGTGAAGGATCCTAAAGTGCTGTGGGGAGTGATCACATTTTTCACAACAGTAAGTTAAGAATTTCAGTTACTGACATCCCTACCCATCATATGTTTGGGTTTCTTCTCCCCAGTCCCTGACTCCACCTCTTCTGCCACAAACGTCAGCATGGTGGTATCAGCCGGCCCTTGGTCCAGTGAGAAGGCAGAGATGAACATTCTAGAAATCAACGAGACATTGCGCCCCCAGCTGGCAGAGAAGAAACAGCAGTTCAGAAACCTCAAAGAGAAATGTTTTCTAACTCAACTGGCCGGCTTCCTGGCCAACCAACAGAAGAAATACAGTAAGATCTATAGGCTCACCATCATGAAAGTGCCACTGAGGCAGGCGTGTCTGTCTTTTCTCAGAGTATGAAGAGTGTAAAGACCTCATAAAATTTATGCTGAGGAATGAGCGACAGTTCAAGGAGGAGAAGCTTGCAGAGCAGCTGAAGCAAGCTGAGGAGCTCAGGTGAGGGGACCCCGTAGGGGGAGGCAGGCGGGACTCTTAAATTTTCTCTACCGTCTCACCTTAGGCAATATAAAGTCCTGGTTCACTCTCAGGAACGAGAGCTGACCCAGCTAAGGGAGAAGTTACGGGAAGGGAGAGATGCCTCCCGCTCATTGTATGAGCATCTCCAGGCCCTCCTCACTCCGTATGAGCCGGACAAGTCCCAGGGGCAGGACCTCCAAGAACAGCTGGCTGAGGGGTGTAGACTGGCACAGCACCTTGTCCAAAAGCTCAGCCCAGGTAAGGTGGCCATAGGCCCTGATGACCCAAAAGAAATATCTGAACGAACATTTTGTATTTCTAGAAAATGACGAAGATGAGGATGAAGATGTTCAAGTTGAGGAGGCTGAGAAAGTACTGGAATCATCTGCCCCCAGGTAACACTGAATACTCAGGAGCAAGTAATGGGTTCTGTCATCTCTGTCCCACCTGGCTCATCAGGGAGGTGCAGAAGGCTGAAGAGAGCAAAGTCCCTGAGGACTCACTGGAGGAATGTGCCATCACTTGTTCAAATAGCCACGGCCCTTGTGACTCCAACCAGCCTCACAAGAACATCAAAATCACATTTGAGGAAGACGAAGTCAACTCAACTCTGGTTGTAGACAGAGAATCCTCTCATGATGAATGTCAGGATGCTCTAAACATTCTCCCAGGTAGCCTCTATTTTCCTTGTGTCTCATACCTCACCCATCATGTGTTTGCCTTTCTTCTCCCCAGTCCCTGGCCCCACCTCTTCTGCCACAAACGTCAGCATGGTGGTATCAGCCGGCCCTTTGTCCAGCGAGAAGGCAGAGATGAACATTCTAGAAATCAATGAGAAATTGCGCCCCCAGCTGGCAGAGAAGAAACAGCAGTTCAGAAACCTCAAAGAGAAATGTTTTCTAACTCAACTGTCCGGCTTCCTGGCCAACCAACAGAAGAAATACAGTAAGATCTATAGGCTCACCATCATGAAAGTGCCACTGAGGTAGGTGTGTCTGTCTTTTCTCAGAATATGAAGAGTGCAAAGACCTCATAAAATTTATGCTGAGGAATGAGCGACAGTTCAAGGAGGAGAAGCTTGCGGAGCAGCTGAAGCAAGCTGAGGAGCTCAGGTGAGGGGACCCCATGGGGGCAGGCAGGGGGGACTCTTAAATTTTCTCTACCGTCTCACCTTAGGCAATATAAAGTCCTGGTTCACGCTCAGGAACGAGAGCTGACCCAGTTAAGGGAGAAGTTGCGGGAAGGGAGAGATGCCTCCCGCTCATTGAATGAGCATCTCCAGGCCCTCCTCACTCCGGATGAGCCGGACAAGTCCCAGGGGCAGGACCTCCAAGAACAGCTGGCTGAGGGGTGTAGACTGGCACAGCACCTTGTCCAAAAGCTCAGCCCAGGTAAGGTGGCCATAGGCCCTGATGACCCAAAAAAATACCTGAACGAACACTTCTGTATTTACAGAAAATGACAACGATGACGATGAAGATGTTCAAGTTGAGGTGGCTGAGAAAGTGCAGAAATCGTCTGCCCCCAGGTAACACTGAATACTCAGGAACAATTAATGGATTCTGTCATCTCTGTCCCACCTGGCTCATCAGGGAGATGCAGAAGGCTGAAGAAAAGGAAGTCCCTGAGGACTCACTGGAGGAATGTGCCATCACTTATTCAAATAGCCATGGCTCTTATGACTCCAACCAGCCACATAGGAAAACCAAAATCACATTTGAGGAAGACAAAGTCGACTCAACTCTCATTGGCTCATCCTCTCATGTTGAATGGGAGGATGCTGTACACATTATTCCAGGTAGCCTCTGTTTTCCTTGTGTCTCATACCTCAATGTGACCTGCTTCTCTGAATTTATTTACAGAAAATGAAAGTGATGATGAGGAAGAGGAAGAAAAAGGGCCAGTGTCTCCCAGGTAATGTTGTGGAATTGTTGGCTGTTAATTCATTCTATCATCCCTGTCCTGCCTGGCTCATCAGGAATCTGCAGGAGTCTGAAGAGGAGGAAGTCCCCCAGGAGTCCTGGGATGAAGGTTATTCGACTCTCTCAATTCCTCCTGAAATGTTGGCCTCGTACCAGTCTTACAGCAGCACATTTCACTCATTAGAGGAACAGCAAGTCTGCATGGCTGTTGACATAGGCAGTGAGTACTCCATTGTGAAGGTGATAAAGCTCATGTAAGAGGGCACATCTGAATTTATTTGCAGGACATCGGTGGGATCAAGTGAAAAAGGAGGACCAAGAGGCAACAGGTCCCAGGTGAGTCTGAGAAATTGTGGACAGTTAATTTGGGCTTATTCTTTACTTTTTCCCACTTTTCCAGGCTCAGCAGGGAGCTGCTGGATGAGAAAGGGCCTGAAGTCTTGCAGGACTCACTGGATAGATGTTATTCAACTCCTTCAGGTTGTCTTGAACTGACTGACTCATGCCAGCCCTACAGAAGTGCCTTTTATGTATTGGAGCAACAGCGTGTTGGCTTGGCTGTTGACATGGATGGTGAGTACCTTTCTATGAAGGTGATAAGGATCAATATGTCTGTCCATGTCTGAACTTATTGCAGAAATTGAAAAGTACCAAGAAGTGGAAGAAGACCAAGACCCATCATGCCCCAGGTAACTTTGAGCAATTATGGATGCTTAATTCTGGCTTATTCTTTACTTTTTCCTACTTTTCCAGGCTCAGCAGGGAGCTGCTGGATGAGAAAGAGCCTGAAGTCTTGCAGGACTCACTGGATAGATGTTATTCGACTCCTTCAGGTTATCTTGAACTGCCTGACTTAGGCCAGCCCTACAGCAGTGCTGTTTACTCATTGGAGGAACAGTACCTTGGCTTGGCTCTTGACGTGGACAGTGAGTACCTTACTGTGAAGGTGATAAGCCTCATTTTGTCTGTCCCTGTCTGAATGTATTGCAGGAATTAAAAAGGACGAAGAAGAGGAAGAAGACCAAGACCCACCATGCCCCAGGTAACTGAGCAATTGTGAACAGCTACTTCTGTGGCTTATTCTTTACTTTTTCCTCCTTTTCCAGGCTCAGCAGGGAGCTGCTGGAGGTAGTAGAGCCTGAAGTCTTGCAGGACTCACTGGATAGATGTTATTCAACTCCTTCCAGTTGTCTTGAACAGCCTGACTCCTGCCAGCCCTATGGAAGTTCCTTTTATGCATTGGAGGAAAAACATGTTGGCTTTTCTCTTGACGTGGGAGGTGAGTACCTTTCTATGAAGGTGATGAGGATCAATGTGTCTGTCCATGTCTGAATTTATTGCAGAAATTGAAAAGAAGGGGAAGGGGAAGAAAAGAAGGGGAAGAAGATCAAAGAAGGAAAGAAGAAGGGGAAGAAAAGAAGGGGAAGAAGATCAAAACCCACCATGCCCCAGGTGACTTTCAGCAATTGTGGATGCTTAATTCTGGCTTATTCTTTACTTTTTCCCACTTTTCCAGGCTCAGCAGGGAGCTGCTGGATGAGAAAGAGCCTGAAGTCTTGCAGGACTCACTGGATAGATGTTATTCGACTCCTTCAGGTTATCTTGAACTGCCTGACTTAGGCCAGCCCTACAGCAGTGCTGTTTACTCATTGGAGGAACAGTACCTTGGCTTGGCTCTTGACGTGGACAGTGAGTACCTTACTGTGAAGGTGATAAGCCTCATTTTGTCTGTCCCTGTCTGAATGTATTGCAGGAATTAAAAAGGACGAAGAAGAGGAAGAAGACCAAGACCCACCATGCCCCAGGTAACTGAGCAATTGTGAACAGCTACTTCTGTGGCTTATTCTTTACTTTTTCCTCCTTTTCCAGGCTCAGCAGGGAGCTGCTGGAGGTAGTAGAGCCTGAAGTCTTGCAGGACTCACTGGATAGATGTTATTCAACTCCTTCCAGTTGTCTTGAACAGCCTGACTCCTGCCAGCCCTATGGAAGTTCCTTTTATGCATTGGAGGAAAAACATGTTGGCTTTTCTCTTGACGTGGGAGGTGAGTACCTTTCTATGAAGGTGATGAGGATCAATGTGTCTGTCCATGTCTGAATTTATTGCAGAAATTGAAAAGAAGGGGAAGGGGAAGAAAAGAAGGGGAAGAAGATCAAAGAAGGAAAGAAGAAGGGGAAGAAAAGAAGGGGAAGAAGATCAAAACCCACCATGCCCCAGGTGACTTTCAGCAATTGTGGATGCTTAATTCTGGCTTATTCTTTACTTTTTCCCACTTTTCCAGGCTCAGCAGGGAGCTGCTGGATGAGAAAGGGCCTGAAGTCTTGCAGGACTCACTGGATAGATGTTATTCAACTCCTTCAGGTTGTCTTGAACTGACTGACTCATGCCAGCCCTACAGAAGTGCCTTTTATGTATTGGAGCAACAGCGTGTTGGCTTGGCTGTTGACATGGATGGTGAGTACCTTTCTATGAAGGTGATAAGGATCAATATGTCTGTCCATGTCTGAACTTATTGCAGAAATTGAAAAGTACCAAGAAGTGGAAGAAGACCAAGACCCATCATGCCCCAGGTAACTTTGAGCAATTATGGATGCTTAATTCTGGCTTATTCTTTACTTTTTCCTACTTTTCCAGGCTCAGCAGGGAGCTGCTGGATGAGAAAGAGCCTGAAGTCTTGCAGGACTCACTGGATAGATGTTATTCGACTCCTTCAGGTTATCTTGAACTGCCTGACTTAGGCCAGCCCTACAGCAGTGCTGTTTACTCATTGGAGGAACAGTACCTTGGCTTGGCTCTTGACGTGGACAGTGAGTACCTTACTGTGAAGGTGATAAGCCTCATTTTGTCTGTCCCTGTCTGAATGTATTGCAGGAATTAAAAAGGACGAAGAAGAGGAAGAAGACCAAGACCCACCATGCCCCAGGTAACTGAGCAATTGTGAACAGCTACTTCTGTGGCTTATTCTTTACCTTTTCCTCCTTTTCCAGGCTCAGCAGGGAGCTGCTGGAGGTAGTAGAGCCTGAAGTCTTGCAGGACTCACTGGATAGATGTTATTCAACTCCTTCCAGTTGTCTTGAACAGCCTGACTCCTGCCAGCCCTATGGAAGTTCCTTTTATGCATTGGAGGAAAAACATGTTGGCTTTTCTCTTGACGTGGGAGGTGAGTACCTTTCTATGAAGGTGATAAGGATCAATGTGTCTGTCCATGTCTGAATTTATTGCAGAAATTGAAAAGAAGGGGAAGGGGAAGAAAAGAAGGGGAAGAAGATCAAAGAAGGAAAGAAGAAGGGGAAGAAAAGAAGGGGAAGAAGATCAAAACCCACCATGCCCCAGGTGACTTTCAGCAATTGTGGATGCTTAATTCTGGCTTATTCTTTACTTTTTCCCACTTTTCCAGGCTCAGCAGGGAGCTGCTGGATGAGAAAGGGCCTGAAGTCTTGCAGGACTCACTGGATAGATGTTATTCAACTCCTTCAGGTTGTCTTGAACTGACTGACTCATGCCAGCCCTACAGAAGTGCCTTTTATGTATTGGAGCAACAGCGTGTTGGCTTGGCTGTTGACATGGATGGTGAGTACCTTTCTATGAAGGTGATAAGGATCAATATGTCTGTCCATGTCTGAACTTATTGCAGAAATTGAAAAGTACCAAGAAGTGGAAGAAGACCAAGACCCATCATGCCCCAGGTAACTTTGAGCAATTATGGATGCTTAATTCTGGCTTATTCTTTACTTTTTCCTACTTTTCCAGGCTCAGCAGGGAGCTGCTGGATGAGAAAGAGCCTGAAGTCTTGCAGGACTCACTGGATAGATGTTATTCGACTCCTTCAGGTTATCTTGAACTGCCTGACTTAGGCCAGCCCTACAGCAGTGCTGTTTACTCATTGGAGGAACAGTACCTTGGCTTGGCTCTTGACGTGGACAGTGAGTACCTTACTGTGAAGGTGATAAGCCTCATTTTGTCTGTCCCTGTCTGAATGTATTGCAGGAATTAAAAAGGACGAAGAAGAGGAAGAAGACCAAGACCCACCATGCCCCAGGTAACTGAGCAATTGTGAACAGCTACTTCTGTGGCTTATTCTTTACTTTTTCCTCCTTTTCCAGGCTCAGCAGGGAGCTGCTGGAGGTAGTAGAGCCTGAAGTCTTGCAGGACTCACTGGATAGATGTTATTCAACTCCTTCCAGTTGTCTTGAACAGCCTGACTCCTGCCAGCCCTATGGAAGTTCCTTTTATGCATTGGAGGAAAAACATGTTGGCTTTTCTCTTGACGTGGGAGGTGAGTACCTTTCTATGAAGGTGATGAGGATCAATGTGTCTGTCCATGTCTGAATTTATTGCAGAAATTGAAAAGAAGGGGAAGGGGAAGAAAAGAAGGGGAAGAAGATCAAAGAAGGAAAGAAGAAGGGGAAGAAAAGAAGGGGAAGAAGATCAAAACCCACCATGCCCCAGGTGACTTTCAGCAATTGTGGATGCTTAATTCTGGCTTATTCTTTACTTTTTTCCACTTTTCCAGGCTCAGCAGGGAGCTGCTGCATGAGAAAGGGCCTGAAGTCTTGCAGGACTCACTGGATAGATGTTATTCAACTCCTTCAGGTTGTCTTGAACTGACTGACTCATGCCAGCCCTATAGAAGTGCCTTTTACATATTGGAGCAGCAGCGTGTTGGCTTGGCTGTTGACATGGATGGTGAGTACCTTTCTATGAAGGTGATAAGGATCAATATGTCTGTCCATGTCTGAACTTATTGCAGAAATTGAAAAGTACAAAGAAGTGGAAGAAGACCAAGACCCATCATGCCCCAGGTAACTTTGAGCAATTATGGATGCTTAATTCTGGCTTATTCTTTACTTTTTCCTACTTTTCCAGGCTCAGCAGGGAGCTGCTGGATGAGAAAGAGCCTGAAGTCTTGCAGGACTCACTGGATAGATGTTATTCGACTCCTTCAGGTTATCTTGAACTGCCTGACTTAGGCCAGCCCTACAGCAGTGCTGTTTACTCATTGGAGGAACAGTACCTTGGCTTGGCTCTTGACGTGGACAGTGAGTACCTTACTGTGAAGGTGATAAGCCTCATTTTGTCTGTCCCTGTCTGAATGTATTGCAGGATTTAAAAAGGACGAAGAAGAGGAAGAAGACCAAGACCCACCATGCCCCAGGTAACTGAGCAATTGTGAACAGCTACTTCTGTGGCTTATTCTTTACTTTTTCCTCCTTTTCCAGGCTCAGCAGGGAGCTGCTGGAGGTAGTAGAGCCTGAAGTCTTGCAGGACTCACTGGATAGATGTTATTCAACTCCTTCCAGTTGTCTTGAACAGCCTGACTCCTGCCAGCCCTATGGAAGTTCCTTTTATGCATTGGAGGAAAAACATGTTGGCTTTTCTCTTGATGTGGGAGGTGAGTACCTTTCTATGAAGGTGATAAGGATCAATGTGTCTGTCCATGTCTGAATTTATTGCAGAAATTGAAAAGAAGGGGAAGGGGAAGAAAAGAAGGGGAAGAAGATCAAAGAAGGAAAGAAGAAGGGGAAGAAAAGAAGGGGAAGAAGATCAAAACCCACCATGCCCCAGGTGACTTTCAGCAATTGTGGATGCTTAATTCTGGCTTATTCTTTACTTTTTCCCACTTTTCCAGGCTCAGCAGGGAGCTGCTGGATGAGAAAGGGCCTGAAGTCTTGCAGGACTCACTGGATAGATGTTATTCAACTCCTTCAGGTTGTCTTGAACTGACTGACTCATGCCAGCCCTACAGAAGTGCCTTTTATGTATTGGAGCAACAGCGTGTTGGCTTGGCTGTTGACATGGATGGTGAGTACCTTTCTATGAAGGTGATAAGGATCAATATGTCTGTCCATGTCTGAACTTATTGCAGAAATTGAAAAGTACAAAGAAGTGGAAGAAGACCAAGACCCATCATGCCCCAGGTAACTTTGAGCAATTATGGATGCTTAATTCTGGCTTATTCTTTACTTTTTCCTACTTTTCCAGGCTCAGCAGGGAGCTGCTGGATGAGAAAGAGCCTGAAGTCTTGCAGGACTCACTGGATAGATGTTATTCGACTCCTTCAGGTTATCTTGAACTGCCTGACTTAGGCCAGCCCTACAGCAGTGCTGTTTACTCATTGGAGGAACAGTACCTTGGCTTGGCTCTTGACGTGGACAGTGAGTACCTTACTGTGAAGGTGATAAGCCTCATTTTGTCTGTCCCTGTCTGAATGTATTGCAGGAATTAAAAAGGACCAAGAAGAGGAAGAAGACCAAGGCCCACCATGCCCCAGGTAACTGAGCAATTGTGAACAGCTACTTCTGTGGCTTATTCTTTACTTTTTCCTCCTTTTCCAGGCTCAGCAGGGAGCTGCTGGAGGTAGTAGAGCCTGAAGTCTTGCAGGACTCACTGGATAGATGTTATTCAACTCCTTCCAGTTGTCTTGAACAGCCTGACTCCTGCCAGCCCTATGGAAGTTCCTTTTATGCATTGGAGGAAAAACATGTTGGCTTTTCTCTTGACGTGGGAGGTGAGTACCTTTCTATGAAGGTGATAAGGATCAATGTGTCTGTCCATGTCTGAATTTATTGCAGAAATTGAAAAGAAGGGGAAGGGGAAGAAAAGAAGGGGAAGAAGATCAAAGAAGGAAAGAAGAAGGGGAAGAAAAGAAGGGGAAGAAGATCAAAACCCACCATGCCCCAGGTGACTTTCAGCAATTGTGGATGCTTAATTCTGGCTTATTCTTTACTTTTTCCCACTTTTCCAGGCTCAGCAGGGAGCTGCTGGATGAGAAAGGGCCTGAAGTCTTGCAGGACTCACTGGATAGATGTTATTCAACTCCTTCAGGTTGTCTTGAACTGACTGACTCATGCCAGCCCTACAGAAGTGCCTTTTATGTATTGGAGCAACAGCGTGTTGGCTTGGCTGTTGACATGGATGGTGAGTACCTTTCTATGAAGGTGATAAGGATCAATATGTCTGTCCATGTCTGAACTTATTGCAGAAATTGAAAAGTACAAAGAAGTGGAAGAAGACCAAGACCCATCATGCCCCAGGTAACTTTGAGCAATTATGGATGCTTAATTCTGGCTTATTCTTTACTTTTTCCTACTTTTCCAGGCTCAGCAGGGAGCTGCTGGATGAGAAAGAGCCTGAAGTCTTGCAGGACTCACTGGATAGATGTTATTCGACTCCTTCAGGTTATCTTGAACTGCCTGACTTAGGCCAGCCCTACAGCAGTGCTGTTTACTCATTGGAGGAACAGTACCTTGGCTTGGCTCTTGACGTGGACAGTGAGTACCTTACTGTGAAGGTGATAAGCCTCATTTTGTCTGTCCCTGTCTGAATGTATTGCAGGAATTAAAAAGGACCAAGAAGAGGAAGAAGACCAAGGCCCACCATGCCCCAGGTAACTGAGCAATTGTGAACAGCTACTTCTGTGGCTTATTCTTTACTTTTTCCTCCTTTTCCAGGCTCAGCAGGGAGCTGCTGGAGGTAGTAGAGCCTGAAGTCTTGCAGGACTCACTGGATAGATGTTATTCAACTCCTTCCAGTTGTCTTGAACAGCCTGACTCCTGCCAGCCCTATGGAAGTTCCTTTTATGCATTGGAGGAAAAACATGTTGGCTTTTCTCTTGACGTGGGAGGTGAGTACCTTTCTATGAAGGTGATAAGGATCAATGTGTCTGTCCATGTCTGAATTTATTGCAGAAATTGAAAAGAAGGGGAAGGGGAAGAAAAGAAGGGGAAGAAGATCAAAGAAGGAAAGAAGAAGGGGAAGAAAAGAAGGGGAAGAAGATCAAAACCCACCATGCCCCAGGTGACTTTCAGCAATTGTGGATGCTTAATTCTGGCTTATTCTTTACTTTTTCCCACTTTTCCAGGCTCAGCAGGGAGCTGCTGGATGAGAAAGGGCCTGAAGTCTTGCAGGACTCACTGGATAGATGTTATTCAACTCCTTCAGGTTGTCTTGAACTGACTGACTCATGCCAGCCCTACAGAAGTGCCTTTTATGTATTGGAGCAACAGCGTGTTGGCTTGGCTGTTGACATGGATGGTGAGTACCTTTCTATGAAGGTGATAAGGATCAATATGTCTGTCCATGTCTGAACTTATTGCAGAAATTGAAAAGTACAAAGAAGTGGAAGAAGACCAAGACCCATCATGCCCCAGGTAACTTTGAGCAATTATGGATGCTTAATTCTGGCTTATTCTTTACTTTTTCCTACTTTTCCAGGCTCAGCAGGGAGCTGCTGGATGAGAAAGAGCCTGAAGTCTTGCAGGACTCACTGGATAGATGTTATTCGACTCCTTCAGGTTATCTTGAACTGCCTGACTTAGGCCAGCCCTACAGCAGTGCTGTTTACTCATTGGAGGAACAGTACCTTGGCTTGGCTCTTGACGTGGACAGTGAGTACCTTACTGTGAAGGTGATAAGCCTCATTTTGTCTGTCCCTGTCTGAATGTATTGCAGGAATTAAAAAGGACCAAGAAGAGGAAGAAGACCAAGGCCCACCATGCCCCAGGTAACTGAGCAATTGTGAACAGCTACTTCTGTGGCTTATTCTTTACTTTTTCCTCCTTTTCCAGGCTCAGCAGGGAGCTGCTGGAGGTAGTAGAGCCTGAAGTCTTGCAGGACTCACTGGATAGATGTTATTCAACTCCTTCCAGTTGTCTTGAACAGCCTGACTCCTGCCAGCCCTATGGAAGTTCCTTTTATGCATTGGAGGAAAAACATGTTGGCTTTTCTCTTGATGTGGGAGGTGAGTACCTTTCTATGAAGGTGATAAGGATCAATGTGTCTGTCCATGTCTGAATTTATTGCAGAAATTGAAAAGAAGGGGAAGGGGAAGAAAAGAAGGGGAAGAAGATCAAAGAAGGAAAGAAGAAGGGGAAGAAAAGAAGGGGAAGAAGATCAAAACCCACCATGCCCCAGGTGACTTTCAGCAATTGTGGATGCTTAATTCTGGCTTATTCTTTACTTTTTCCCACTTTTCCAGGCTCAGCAGGGAGCTGCTGGATGAGAAAGGGCCTGAAGTCTTGCAGGACTCACTGGATAGATGTTATTCAACTCCTTCAGGTTGTCTTGAACTGACTGACTCATGCCAGCCCTACAGAAGTGCCTTTTATGTATTGGAGCAACAGCGTGTTGGCTTGGCTGTTGACATGGATGGTGAGTACCTTTCTATGAAGGTGATAAGGATCAATATGTCTGTCCATGTCTGAACTTATTGCAGAAATTGAAAAGTACAAAGAAGTGGAAGAAGACCAAGACCCATCATGCCCCAGGTAACTTTGAGCAATTATGGATGCTTAATTCTGGCTTATTCTTTACTTTTTCCTACTTTTCCAGGCTCAGCAGGGAGCTGCTGGATGAGAAAGAGCCTGAAGTCTTGCAGGACTCACTGGATAGATGTTATTCGACTCCTTCAGGTTATCTTGAACTGCCTGACTTAGGCCAGCCCTACAGCAGTGCTGTTTACTCATTGGAGGAACAGTACCTTGGCTTGGCTCTTGACGTGGACAGTGAGTACCTTACTGTGAAGGTGATAAGCCTCATTTTGTCTGTCCCTGTCTGAATGTATTGCAGGAATTAAAAAGGACCAAGAAGAGGAAGAAGACCAAGGCCCACCATGCCCCAGGTAACTGAGCAATTGTGAACAGCTACTTCTGTGGCTTATTCTTTACTTTTTCCTCCTTTTCCAGGCTCAGCAGGGAGCTCCTGGAGGTAGTAGAGCCTGAAGTCTTGCAGGACTCACTGGATAGATGTTATTCAACTCCTTCCAGTTGTCTTGAACAGCCTGACTCCTGCCAGCCCTATGGAAGTTCCTTTTATGCATTGGAGGAAAAACATGTTGGCTTTTCTCTTGACGTGGGAGGTGAGTACCTTTCTATGAAGGTGATAAGGATCAATGTGTCTGTCCATGTCTGAATTTATTGCAGAAATTGAAAAGAAGGGGAAGGGGAAGAAAAGAAGGGGAAGAAGATCAAAGAAGGAAAGAAGAAGGGGAAGAAAAGAAGGGGAAGAAGATCAAAACCCACCATGCCCCAGGTGACTTTCAGCAATTGTGGATGCTTAATTCTGGCTTATTCTTTACTTTTTCCCACTTTTCCAGGCTCAGCAGGGAGCTGCTGGATGAGAAAGGGCCTGAAGTCTTGCAGGACTCACTGGATAGATGTTATTCAACTCCTTCAGGTTGTCTTGAACTGACTGACTCATGCCAGCCCTACAGAAGTGCCTTTTATGTATTGGAGCAACAGCGTGTTGGCTTGGCTGTTGACATGGATGGTGAGTACCTTTCTATGAAGGTGATAAGGATCAATATGTCTGTCCATGTCTGAACTTATTGCAGAAATTGAAAAGTACCAAGAAGTGGAAGAAGACCAAGACCCATCATGCCCCAGGTAACTTTGAGCAATTATGGATGCTTAATTCTGGCTTATTCTTTACTTTTTCCTACTTTTCCAGGCTCAGCAGGGAGCTGCTGGATGAGAAAGATCCTGAAGTCTTGCAGGACTCACTGGATAGATGTTATTCGACTCCTTCAGGTTATCTTGAACTGCCTGACTTAGGCCAGCCCTACAGCAGTGCTGTTTACTCATTGGAGGAACAGTACCTTGGCTTGGCTCTTGACGTGGACAGTGAGTACCTTACTATGAAGGTGATAAGCCTCAATGTGTCTGTCCATGTCTGAATTTATTGCAGAAATTGAAAAGAAGGGGAAGGGGAAAAAAAGAAGGGGAAGAAGATCAAAGAAGGAAAGAAGAAGGGGAAGAAAAGAAGGGGAAGAAGATCAAAACCCACCATGCCCCAGGTGACTTTCAGCAATTGTGGATCCTTAGTTCTGGCTGCTTCTTTAGTTTTGTCTCCTTTTCCAGGCTCAACGGCGTGCTGATGGAAGTGGAAGAGCGTGAAGTCTTACAGGACTCACTGGATAGATGTTATTCGACTCCGTCAATGTACTTTGAACTACCTGACTCATTCCAGCACTACAGAAGTGTGTTTTACTCATTTGAGGAACAGCACATCAGCTTCGCCCTTTACGTGGACAATAGGTTTTTTACTTTGACGGTGACAAGTCTCCACCTGGTGTTCCAGATGGGAGTCATATTCCCACAATAAGCAGCCCTTAGTAATCCGAGAGATGTCATTCCTGCAGGCAGGACCTATAGGCAAGTGAAGATTTGAATGAAAGTACAGTTCCATTTGGAAGCCCAGACATAGGATGGGTCAGTGGGCATGGCTCTATTCCTATTCTCAAACCATGCCAGTGGAAACCTGTGCGCAGTCTGAAGACAATGGACCCACGTTAGGTGTGACACGTTCACATAACTGTGCAGCACATGCCGGGAGTGATCAGTCAGACATTTTAATTTGAACCACGTATCTCTGGGTAGCTACAAAATTCCTCAGGGATTTCATTTTGCAGGCATGTCTCTGAGCTTCTATACCTGCTCAAGGTCATTGTCATCTTTGTGTTTAGCTCATCCAAAGGTGTTACCCTGGTTTCAATGAACCTAACCTCATTCTTTGTGTCTTCAGTGTTGGCTTGTTTTAGCTGATCCATCTGTAACACAGGAGGGATCCTTGGCTGAGGATTGTATTTCAGAACCACCAACTGCTCTTGACAATTGTTAACCCGCTAGACTCCTTTGGTTAGAGAAGCCACAGTCCTTCAGCCTCCAATTGGTGTCAGTACTTAGGAAGACCACAGCTAGATGGACAAACAGCATTGGGAGGCCTTAGCCCTGCTCCTCTCTATTCCATCCTGTAGAGGTCAGGAGTCAGGAGTCGCTGGCAGGAGACAGCATGTCACCCAGGACTCTGCCGGTGCAGAATATGAACAATGCCATGTTCTTGCAGAAAACGCTTAGCCTGAGTTTCATAGGAGGTAATCACCAGACAACTGCAGAATGTAGAACACTGAGCAGGACAACTGACCTGTCTCCTTCACATAGTCCATATCACCACAAATCACACAACAAAAAGGAGAAGAGATATTTTGGGTTCAAAAAAAGTAAAAAGATAATGTAGCTGCATTTCTTTAGTTATTTTGAACCCCAAATATTTCCTCATCTTTTTGTTGTTGTCATGGATGGTGGTGACATGGACTTGTTTATAGAAGACAGGTCAGCTGTCTGGCTCAATGATCTACATTCTGAAGTTGTCTGAAAATGTCTTCATGATTAAATTCAGCCTAAACGTTTTGCCAGGAACACTGCAGAGACAATGCTGTGAGTTTCCAACCTCAGCCCATCTGCGGGCAGAGAAGGTCTAGTTTGTCCATCACCATTATGATATCAGGACTGGTTACTTGGTTAAGGAGGGGTCTAGGAGATCTGTCCCTTTTAGAGACACCTTACTTACAATGAAGTACTTGGGAAAGTGGTTTTCAAGAGTATAAATATCCTGTATTCTAATGATCATCCTCTAAACATTTTATCATTTATTAATCCTCCCTGCCTGTGTCTATTATTATATTCATATCTCTACACTGCAAATTTGGGGTCTCAATTTTTACTGTGCCTTTGTTTTTACTAGTGTCTGCTGTTGCAAAAAGAAGACATTCTCTGCCTGAGTTTTAATTTTTGTCCAAAGTTAATTTTAATCTATACAATTAAAACCTTTTGCCTATCACTCTGGACTTTTGGATTGTTTTTTACATTCAGTGTTATAATATTTGATTATGGTGATTGGTTTTGGTGGGTACTGATGCGAATTAATAAAAACATTTCATTTCCATGTTTATTTTCTAATCTCTTCCACATTGTAGG